AATGACCCTCAATTCTGACTATGGGTAAGGTTGGTCCCACTTACATCTACTTATGGCCTGTTCTATTTTACTTTCCATTATCTGGCACCTATAGCTGGGGGAGACCAGTTACTCATAGAGAACCTTACTGAATAAGGTGGCATATATACTTGGATTGTGTTCAAGAGCATACAGTAGAGTTTTGGTGCAATCTTTCTGGGGGGATAAAAGTCTAGCAACATAAAAGCTTTAAAATTAGCATATTTTTTACTCAATATCTATTCAGGTCTATAAATTTTCCAATGGAATTAATCATGATTGTGTTGATGTTCACCATCAAGTTGTAACATATTGGAAATTAACTCAATGTTTTAAATTTTAAAAATACGTAAAGGAAAGTTTATAGCCATAAAGTAGCTTTGCTGACTTTGACATATTGCAGAGGAGTGAAAGAGTGAAATATTCATGACATAATGGAAAAAACCGTGATAAAATATCCTCTAAACTATGAATATTCTGAAAACTGTGATTTTCAAAAAAAATTTACACATACCTGGAAATAAAAACACACAAAATCCTAATAGCAAGTGTTTCTGAGTATCTGAAGTATGTACTATTCAGAAGTGCCTTTATTGTTACTTTTTTCTTTTTCGACTAATAAGCATTTACTATTTTAGAATTAACAATAATAAATAACAACACACTTATGATATCACACTCATATACATCTTTTATTTATTTTTAATTGCCTTAGACACGAATTGCCAACTTCTAGTCCTAATGGTGGGATAGCTGTGGCATGGGATTTGCTTTCCTGACTGCTCTTTTTTGGAGCCCAGCTATAGTCACAGAAGTTTTTTCCCTCACATATAGGAATCTTTCCCTTAGGGCTCTGTGGTCTCTGGGGTCTCCGAAGCCCAGTTTCACACTGAGACTCTCGAGCATATGAGATTATGCCTGTTTCCTGTGGGAACTCGGCTGGACTAAGCACTTCTGATCCAAACTCTATAAGCTGAAGCCAGGGTCCTGCCATCACATGCATTCCTGGGCCCTCTCCCTGGCATGAACACCTTTCACATCACTTCTCCTCAGGAGCTATATTGTGGGTAAGAGATTTCTGCCTTCCAGACATTATTGTATTCAAAGGAGCCTGTTTTCTGTTGTAAACAGCCAGAGGCAACCATGGATGCTACATGTATTTTGTGTCAAATGGCTGCCCAGCGTGGGATGAGGAGGCCGCACAGGATGCAACAGTGATAGGATCAATCACTCCACCCTTCACCAGATACTGGAGGCGTGGACATCTACATCAGGTAATGGAACTCATTGTCATCAAGGATGGACAAGCAATTGTGATTGACACAAGGTCGTAAGCTGCAGCATATCTTGATGTGGTATGTTTTGTTATTATTATACCTCAAATGCGATGAAATTTGTTTCATAATTCCTTCTCTTCAGGATGAAACTTCTGGAAAAATAGAATGCCTCTATTTAATTCATTATGCTGGTTTCCAACAATTCATGTGACTCCTCCATCTTTTATTCTTAATGGAATACCTGGTCTGGAAAGAGTACATGTATGGATCTCCCTCCCACTCTGCACAATGTACATCATCTTCCTTGTGGGGAATCTTGGTCTTGTGTACCTCATTTATTATGAGGAGTCCTTACATCATCCGATGTATTTTTTTTTTGGCCATGCTCTCTCCCTCATTGACCTCCTTACCTGCACCACCACTCTACCCAATGCACTCTGCATCTTCTGGTTCAGTCTCAAAGAAATTAACTTCAATGCTTGCTTGGCCCAGATGTTCTTTGTTCATGGGTTCACAGGTGTGGAGTCTGGGGTGCTCATGCTCATGGCTCTAGACCGCTATGTAGCCATTTGCTACCCTTTGCGTTATGCTACCACACTCACCAACCCTATCATTGCCAAGGCTGAGCTTGCCACCTTCCTGAGGGGTGTATTGCTGATGATTCCTTTCCCATTCTTGGTTAAGCGTTTGCCTTTCTGCCAAAGCAATATTATCTCCCATACGTACTGCGACCACATGTCTGTAGTAAAGCTATCTTGTGCCAGCATCAAGGTCAATGTAATCTATGGTCTAATGGTTGCTCTCCTGATTGGAGTGTTTGACATTTGTTGTATATCTTTGTCTTACACTTTGATCCTCAAGGCAGCGATCAGCCTCTCTTCATCAGATGCTCGGCAGAAGGCTTTCAGCACCTGCACTGCCCATATATCTGCCATCATCATCACCTATGTTCCAGCATTCTTCACTTTCTTTGCCCACCGTTTTGGGGGACACACAATTCCCCCTTCTCTTCACATCATTGTGGCTAATCTTTATCTTCTTCTTCCCCCAACTCTAAACCCTATTGTTTATGGAGTAAAGACAAAACAGATACGCAAGAGTGTCATAAAGTTCTTCCAGGGTGATAAGGGTGCAGGTTGATTCAAGGCAACTTAATTCAGATGGAAGAAAGATAAATGAAAAATAACAAAGAATAAACTTACGTGTGATATTTTACATTTATTCATGTGTAGTATCATACATTTTCTCTCTCAGTCTATGTTTTCTGAAACTGTTTTGGGGAAATTTATAGCCCATTCTGGATGTATATCTCAGTGCCTTTCCCTTAATTTTTGTCTATTGCCAGTTTTTAAAAAATGAGTTTAACTCAATTTATTTAAATTGACACATAAAGTTAAATATGTCATATATAACATAATGTTTTAAATATATATAAACCTTACAGAATGGCTAAAACTAGTTCAATTCATAGAAGTAAAAAGTAGAATGGTGTTTTTTTAAAAATCACGTGTTATTTTTCTAAATTTTTTAAATTGATACATAATAGTTTTACACATTTGGGAGGTGCAAATGATATTTTGATACATGCATAAAATGTGTAATAATTCAATCAAGGTAATTAGAATATCCATCACCTCAAACATTTATCTTTTCTTTTTATTGGAAACATTCAAATTCTCTTTGAGCCATGTTGAAACACGTAATAAATTATTGTTAACTACAGTTATCCACTGTACTATTGAACACTATGTCTTATTCTTTTTAACTGTATTTTAGTACCTATTAATTAACCTCTTTTCATCCTCTCTTCCTCCCACCATTCCCAGCATCTGGTAACCACCAGTCTACTCTCTATCTCCTTGAGATCCACCTTTTTAGCTCCCACATATAAATGAGAACAACAATATATATCCAAAAAAAGAAAAACAATATGTTGAAGAGATACCAGATACCTGCACTCCCATGTTTGTTGCAACATTGTTCACAATAGCCAAGACATGAAATCAACCTGTGTCCATCAACAGAGAAGTGGATAAAGAAAATGTGGCATCATAAAAAATGATGAAATTCTGTAATTTGCAGCATCATGGATGAAGCTGGAAATTAGCATGTTAAATGAAATAAGCCAGCCACAGAAAGACAAAAGTTACATTGCCCGTTTTAATCAAGTCGTTGGTATGAATTCACACAACTTTTATCTAATATATTCATCTTGGATATATTCTTAAACTTTGAAAGAGTCCTTAAGTGTCTTGTCTATGTTGATAATCTTTCCTATAGAACATTTTCCAGCCCAGTCAGTCTTTGAAGCTAAAATTAGGTTTATGAATTAATTTTGAGAAATATTTTTATGTATATATTAGAATGGACAGACAAGTCTTATTTACCTCAAGGCTTGCGTACACCAGAAGTCAGTGCAGGAGCTAGTTGGTATATGGTATGGCTTTCCCAGTTAAATGTCAACCAATTGGTGAAATGATTGATTAAATCATTGATTCACTGATTCATTCATTCATGCTTCATTTGTTAGTTATTTCATTTCCCATATTTCTGAATATTTTTATCAACTCAGCTAAATCTTAAAATAGAACTTATCATTACCTCTTCCTGGTTGTCACACACACTATATTATCACAACACTCTTATAATAAGTTTATTTGTTTACAC